TCCCAGCACTTTGGGAGGCCGAGGTGGGCGGATTGGGCGGATCACGAGGTCAGGAGTTCGAGACCAGCCTGACCTACATAGTGAAACTCTTTCTCTACTAAAAATACAAAAAATTAGCCGGCCGTGGTGGCGGGCGCCTGTAGTCCCAGCTACTCGGGAGGCTGAGGCAGGAGAATGGCGTGAACCCGGGAGGCAGAGCTTGCAGTGAGCCGAGATCACGCCACTGCACTCCAGCTGGGCAACAGAGTGAGACTCTGTCTCAAAAAGCAAAAAAGAAAACGAAGCAAAACAAAAAGCAATACCAGCCGGGCGTGGTGGTGCACGCCTGTAATCCCAGCTATCCGGGAGGTTGAGGCAGGAGGATCGCTTGGGCCCTGGAAGTCGAGGCTTCAGTGAGCCATGATCGCGCCACTGCACTCCAGCCCTGGGCGACAGAGCGAGACCTTGTCTCCAAAAACAAACAAAACCACGCCCACACACTAACAACAACAACAAAACCAAAAAAAAACCCAAACAATACCAAGTGTGTACCATGACGAGAAAAGGAATAGGTTGTTTGTAAAATAAATGTTAAAGATAAGTAACTATTACCCATTTCTCCAACCAGTATACTTGACTTTGAGTGTTTGTTCCAGAGTTGAGGGGATGGAGAGGGATGTGTATGTGTGTAGATGCCCTCCATGCGCTGTGTTGAAAACGCGCGGGTGACTGCAGGAAACCACAGAGCACAGCTCGGGCCTCTACTGATCGGGAAACGTCGGAAGACAGAAAAATGGGCAATCATAAAACCCACGGCAACCATGAAGACACGCACTCTCCCCCTAGCAATCCCACCCCGGAATTGAGGACACAGGGTCCCCGCGCTCAGCCCTTGGTGCCAGCACTTCTTGGACACCTCAACCCCCTCAGCTAAACCTGAGATCCAAGCGCTCCGGATTCCAAACGTTTCCTCGAGCAGGTCCTCTCTAGCCGGCCGCTTATCTATGGTTTCTGCTATAGGGCGCTCTAGCCTGCGCCAAGGGGTAGTGAGACCGCGCGGCAACAGCTTGCGGCTGCGGGGAGCTCCCGTGGGCGCTCCGCTGGCTGTGCAGGCGGCCATGGATTCCTTGCGGAAAATGCTGATCTCAGTCGCAATGCTGGGCGCAGGGGCTGGCGTGGGCTACGCGCTCCTCGTTATCGTGACCCCGGGAGAGCGGCGGAAGCAGGAAATGCTAAAGGTAGAAGCAACTGGTAGTCCCGAGGAAGGGTGGAGCTCCTGCGAACTCCCCTTCCTGCCCTCAGGAGATGCCACTGCAGGACCCAAGGAGCAGGGAGGAGGCGGCCAGGACCCAGCAGCTATTGCTGGCCACTCTGCAGGAGGCAGCGACCACGCAGGAGAACGTGGCCTGGAGGAAGAACTGGATGGTTGGCGGCGAAGGCGGCGCCGGCGGGAGGTCACCGTGAGACCGGACTTGCCTCCGTGGGCGCCGGACCTTGGCTTGGGCGCAGGAATCCGAGGCAGCCTTTCTCCTTCGTGGGCCCAGCGGAGAGTCCGGACCGAGATACCATGCCAGGACTCTCCGGGGTCCTGTGAGCTGCCGTCGGGTGAGCACGTTTCCCCCAAACCCTGGACTGACTGCTTTAAGGTCCGCAAGGCGGGCCAGGGCCGAGACGCGAGTCGGATGTGGTGAACTGAAAGAACCAATAAAATCATGTTCCTCCACCCAGAATGAGCCCTGCAGTCGACACCTACCAATGCTTAGAGACGCGTGGTCGGTGCTGGGGGCGCGGCCTGGAGCTGCTGCCTGTCCCACCCCACCAGAAGAGGCTGATCCCGATAGGTATCTGACCACATTTTTTTTTTTTTTTTTTTTTTGAGACGGAGTCAATGTCACCCAGGCTGGAGTGCAGTGGCACGATCTCGGCTCACTGCAACCTCCGCCCCTGGGTTCCAGCAATTCTCCTGCCTCAGCTTCCCGAGTAGCCGGGATCACAAGTGCGCGCCACCAAGCCCAGCTAACTTTTGTGTTTTTAGTTGAGACAGGGTTCACCATGTTGGCTAGACTGGTCTCGAACTCCAGACCCAGGTGATCCGCCCGCCTCGGCCTCCCAAAGGGCTGGGATTACAGGCGTGAACCACCTCGCCCTGCCGCGGCCACATTTTTTCTTTTTTTTGAGATGGAGTCTTGCTCTTGTCACCCAGGCAGGAGTGCAGTGGCGCAATCTTGGCTCACTGCAACCTCTGCCTCCTGGGTTCAAGCTGTTCTCCTTACTCAGCCTCCCATGTAGCTGGGATTACAGGCGTCCGCAACCACGCCCGGCTGATATTAGTAGTTTTAGTAGAGGCGGGTTTCACCATGTGGCCAGGCTGATCTCGAACTCCTGACCTCAGGCAGTTCACCCGTCTCAGCCTCCCAAAGTGCTGGGATTAGAGGCGTGAGCCACTGCGCCCGGCCAACCACATTTTCAAAACAGGTCATGTGGTGTCAGGTTGGAGTGTACTTCCAGGGATAACCGTGGGACATTCTTGAAATCTGAACTATCCTGGGAAGTCTTGAAGTAATGGATGCCTATAGTGGACACTCAGGACTCCTGTCCTTGGAGCGAGATTGGAGGGGCATCTAGCACTTAACATATGCCACAATGCTTTCTGTGGCCATTATTTAACCTCTGGTTAAACAAGCTTAGGAGGCTGACTTACTAGTAGTAAAAGGAGTGTGCTTTGAGTCACAGATCCTGGTTGAACTCCAGCATGTTACAAACCTCAGCCCTGTTCTATGAAAGGTCATAACTACGAGGATTATTGTAAAACATTAATTTAGAAATGTAAAGTGGTCCCCAATCTCTGGATCTGGTCAGGATTTATTGGAGCTGCCACTGAGGGGATTAAATAAGTGGGGTCAAAGCCCCACAGCCTAGTCAACCAAGTTGCTCCTCTTTTGTCTATCCTGTGGTTCCCAAGCAAGACTGCAATTGAAAAAAAGGCTGCTGTTATTAAAGTCAGAACACCAAATAAAGCTTTTTTTTTTTTTTTGAGACAGAATTTCTGTGTTGTTGCCCACGCTGGA